TATATACATTAGAAGTATTTAAATATAGAGCTAATAACAAAATGGTGTTAGGAATTACACATGCAAAATAGAATGTAAAGATTATTATCCTGAACAGTATAAAATAATGGCAGTAAAAACCAGGAGGTGTCTAAGAAAGTCAGGTGTCAGAAAAATTAGGTGGGGAAAGTCACACCTTTCATAAAAGGGATATATACTTAAATATAACCAACTTTATGTTTCATAATCTCTAAAAGGAATTCCTTAGGAAATATTTCTGTTATGAAAATACAAGATTCATCTGGTCATTCACTTTCCTTTCTATTTAACTTTTCTTTAAATTGTACTAAAGTTAATTGTTTTATAAAGAATTTCTATACTATGATTCTGTTATTAGGATGCATTTCTTCTATCAGTATATATACTTAATGGGTGTCTGCAATCTTATTTATTTAGAAGACTGAGTATTGAGGCAAGGGAAGTACTTTTCTATGTTACTTGAATGCTTTGTAATAAGCCATGTATCATTATTTAAAAAAAAAACAAAACCTTAAGCTTACCTGCCATTTTTAACCATATTTAATTCTCAGTAATAGAAATATGGATGTGGATTATTTTCTTTATGCTTTTCTATATTTTTTAAAAAATGGGGGTGGAAAGTAATTTTAAAAATTCTATTAGTCTTTCACAAAATAGAGTAATCCTTAAACATCAGTGGCTATTCCTTACAACATGCAAACTTTTTCTGTGAAAAGTCGGGTAATATTTTAGGCTTACAGGCCATAAGATCTCAGTTACAAGCATTGACCTCTGCCATTGTAGTGCAAAAACAACCAAATGTAGATGAATGGGTGTGGCTGTGTTCCAATAAAATGTTATTGACAAAAACAGCTTTTGTAGTTTGCCAACCCTTGCTTTAAAACATGTTTGCTAAAGTGTTTTCATAAAGCAGGGATAGCTTACAACTCAATTTATCTATTAGTGTATGGTTTATAGCCTCAATGTGTGAAAGGTATTCTAGTTCTATTTGTTACCATTGCTCCCTAGATGCTGCATAACATGAAAGGACAGTTTGCTGAGCATCTTCTTGGAGCTGGATTTGTAAGCAGTAGAAATCCTAAAGATCCAGAATCTAATATAAATTCAGGTACAGCAGGAAACACAGTGTAAATAAGTATCTCTTTTCCCCTCTACCTTCTCACCCCCCATAGATAATGAGAAGATAATTAAAGCTGTCATCTGTGCTGGTTTATATCCCAAAGTTGCTAAAATTCGACTAAATTTGGGTAAAAAAAGAAAAATGTAAGCATTGAAGATTATTATTAATTACTCGTTTTAACAAACTGCATTTTAACTTTTTTTAAAGGGTAAAAGTTTACACAAAAACCGATGGCCTGGTTGCTGTTCATCCTAAATCTGTTAATGTGGAGCAAACAGACTTTCACTACAACTGGCTTATCTATCACCTAAAGATGAGAACAAGCAGTGTAAGTGAACATTTAAAATAATTAAGGATCTGAATGTATTAATTCACTTTAATTTTCATTACAGATATACTTGTATGACTGCACAGAGGTTTCCCCATACTGTCTCTTGTTTTTTGGAGGTGACATTTCCATCCAGAAGGATAACGATCAGGAAACTATTGCTGTAGATGAGTGGATTGTATTTCAGTCTCCAGCAAGAATTGCCCATCTTGTTAAGGTGACTGACTTTATGTGATTATCTTAAATCTATTGTTGAACATGTATAATTTTTCCAACCTTAGGAATTAAGAAAGGAACTAGATATTCTTCTGCAAGAGAAGATTGAAAGTCCTCATCCTGTAGACTGGAATGACACTAAATCCAGAGACTGTGCAGTACTGTCAGCTATTATAGACTTGATCAAAACACAGGAAAAGGCAACTCCCAGGAACTTTCCGCCACGATTCCAGGATGGATATTACAGCTGACAGCTTTTCAGGGGTGGTCTGAAAAGCCAGTTTGACAGCCATTCTTCATCATTGTTTAAATTTTGGCTGGATGCCAAACCCTGGGACATGAACAATTTTCATGTGTAAGGTAGAAGCCTTCAGTAGGTAGTAAAGACTTAATGTGCATGACTTGATGTTATATGTAGAGATATATATATATATATATATATACCATAAAAGCAATATGTTCTCTGATCATATACTCTGCTGTGGTCATGCCCACTCTTTGGGAGTATATTCCCTTTATATATATTGAGTATTGTACCACTTGAGAAATTCCTTTGTTCTGTTATACAAAATTAATCTTTCTGCTCATAATGATTGATGATACCACCAGTAAAAATAGGATGTTTACCCCAAAACAAGTGTCAATTAAGAATTTGAACACAACCACATTTTTTAAAATGAAACTTCTATCGGAAGTAAATTAATTTGTTGTAATAAAGTCCAGTATTTAATAAAATGTACAATGTTAAATCTCAGCCAACCTCTTGGATTGGTTTCTACATTTTCACCTATGGCTTGGTTCATTTGATATTTTTACTATTTTTAAAACACGTGCCCTTTTTATATCACCCTGTGCCTCATAATACAGCAATTGAGAGCACGGTCTGGAGCCTGATTACCTCAGTTCCAGTCTCAGCTCTGTCAGTTAGTCAGTGTCTTGGCTTCTCTCCTTTTTCCTTATCTTGTAAGATACAGTTGGCCCTTCATATCCATGCATTCCACATCTGTGGATTCAAACAACTGTGGATAGAAGATATTTGGGGAAAAAAAGGATGGTTGTGTCTATACTGAACATGTGCAGACTTTTTTCCTTGTCATTCCCTAAACAATACAGTTTAACAGCTATTTATATAGTATTTACATTGTATTAGGTATTATAAATAATCTAGAGATGACTTAAAGAATATGGGAGGTTGTGCCTAGGTAACATGCAAATACTACGCCATTTTATTATAAAAGACTTGAGCATCCATGGATTTAGGTATTTGAGGGGTTGGGGTTGGAAACCAGTCCCCCACAGATACTGAGGGACAACTGTACATGTAACAGTTGTGAGGATGAAGTACATTAATACATGTAAAGCACATAGGCTAGTGCCTGTACTCTCTGAATCTTAGTTGTTATTTGTCCCTGAAATATTTTCGTAAATGTCTAACAATCTATTATATTACACTTTTTATTTTATTGCTACTTATCTTCTTCGCCAAGGAATAGTGTAACAACACATGCTGTACATTTTCAGCCCTATCAGATTGTGATAAATACTGTTGGTTGCCGGCCAGCAACTATTTTGTCCCTCCCTTCTTGCTTGCTTATTCTGGTGTTCCCTTCTGTGCAGCTCTGTGTCCAGGTATGTTGGACCCTTTCCCTAAGGGTGAATCCTGCTGTTCTAAATGAATCACATGTGGTCTTATCCCCCTTATAAGTAATTGATAAGGCATGAGTACATAAACATGTCCTAGTGAATGGCAGCTGAGAAGTGATCTTCAAGGGGGTGTCTGAAAAATGTTTTACTCACTAATAGGCTTAGAGGAGGAAATCCTGCTCTCTCTGGACATTGTCTTTTCTGACTCTGATAGTTGGAACTGCTGCAGCCAACTAATGATCACAAGGAGACACGGACTCAGACTGAGGTTAGCTCAGTGGAAAGATAGAACTCACCAGAGCCTTTGATAATGCCGGTAAGCTTCAGAATTAACCCATTCTAGAGCTGCTTTACATGTGGACTTATGTTGATATAATAAAAACCCTTCAATTGTTTAAGCCACTTTTAATAGGATATTGTTAGTTTTTTGTTGGTTTTTTGTTTTGTTTTGTTTTGTTTTTTGTTTTTTGGAGACAGTGTCTTGCCCTGTCACCCAGGCTGGAGTGCAGTGGTGTGATCTTGGTTCACTGCAGCCTCGACTTCCTGGGTTCAAGTGATCCTTCTGCCTCAGCCTCCCAAATAGCTGGGACTATAGGCATGCATCACCACACCCAGCTAATTTCTGTATTTTTTGTAGAGACACCGTTTCACCATGTTGCCCAGGCTGGTCTCAAAACTCCTGTGCTCAAGCAGTCTGCCCGCCTTGGCTTCCCAAAGTGCTGACATTACAGGTATGAGCCACTGCACCCGGTCCCTAGTAGGGTATTTTTAACTTGGCAAAAAGGGTATTAATCAGAAACATACACTATCCATCACTGAGTATTATACTCTTGATTTTGCAATGTAAGAGTTTTAACCTATTTGTCTGACAGAAGGTGTAAAAGTGCTGGACATGCTGCAGAAAGAAACAGGAAAAGCATCTTGCTGCACTCCAAAGAATGCAAATTTTAATGTGCCTTCCAATAAATGCAAGGAAACCGAAAGAGTTAATAGTATCATACAATGACTGGGATGTATTGATAATGCTACAGTGATCCATTAACAGCACTTGTTCAGGTACTGCTCCCAATCCTGGGAATGTGTGTTACCTGTTATGTCTCAAATCCTTTATCTTGGCTGTTCTTCTAAAAGTGATCTGTCTGTCATTGAATGCTGGCATTAGAGTCATGTCACAATATTAGAGCATACTGGTTTTGCCTCTAACGTCGAGGTGACCATCTGGTCTTTCTTGCTCTGTAAGAGTTTCTGTTTGTGCTTTTTTTTCCCTTACTTTTATTATCCAGTTTAAATCCAGTCAGTTGGCCAAAATGGTCTTGGAAGAAAGGATTTAGAGATTCTGTAAAAAAGATTATTAGTTGGTTCTGTGTTTGCAAACCAGTATGTAATTCCCATATGAATGGGGAAAATGTTCCTGAGGAATTATTTAATTGATGAGGCATTCACAGAGATTAAAGCAGTTATTGTTACCTCCAATTTATGTCTTCTGCACAGCTGATTAGGTTGGACATTTTAATCCAAGGTGCTACTTACATTCTGTTTCTTTTGTTTACAAAATAGGGCATTACTGAGTAGAAAATACATTCCAGGTCTAAGAACTGTTTGTTCTTTAGTGGATTTTAAAGAATAAGACATTAAATTAAGAAGGAAAATCTGTTTGATTCATCATTTTGAGTAATGCAGAGAATAACTCTTAAAAAAAAAACCTGAAACAGAAACTTTCAGGAAAAAAACAAAAGAAATTAAACTACTGAATAATCTTTCAAAAGCATCGTTGAACAGTGAGCACATGTGATGCCTTCCCAATTAATTAATTTGGGCAAAAGCTCTAGATAAACTTACACCAATTGTTGCAAGGCATTCTCTATTACTGCATTTTTAAAACAAAGTCCTCCCCTAAAAGTTATGAATTATACAAAAGCTTTAGGAGGAATTTTAGTACTCCTTTACCCAAAATAAATAGTGGTAAATTTCCTTCTGTTCTTAGCTCTGAGTTTGTATTTATTTATAAGTCATTGTGATCATGTATACTTATATATTTTTAATATGCTAATTGCTTTTAAATGGGATTTTTGTTCTGATTTTAAAATAATACATCCTCCCTGGACAATATTTGGAAATGTAGCAAAGTAAATCATGTTACCATTGTTCCATTTTGATATATATAAACTTTAGGTATTATTTTATATATAATAAATTTTAAGATATTATATACAATAAAATTAACCAATTTAAGTATATGATTCAGTGAATTTTGTCAAACATAT